CATTTTATCCATTACTGTAAAATTAACCCTTAGAAATCCAACAACACTCAATTTGAGAATTGTTCAACAACCACTTAATGAAAACCCCCTGAAAGCTTCCCATCCTGTTGCAGTCCCTTTCTCTCCTCCTGTGCTCTCTCCTCTTCTTCCTATCTAGCCCACCCTTTTGGCAGCTAAGAATTCCTCCCTCCATTGGAGAGCCACAGACCAAAGAGGAGTCAAATAAGAAAATAAGACCTCAAAGAAGGAAAACAAAGTGAAGGCCTTGCATCAGAAGTCACGTGGCAGAAAGCCACCTGGATATCTGAAAAGAAGAAAGAATTGAGGGATATCCGCTTTTTGCCTCAGAGACCATCCTTAGCCCTGAAGGCTTTGTTTCTGCTTTAGGTTTCCCAGATAAGCATCCGAAGTGCTACAGCAAGGAACTTTAAGTTTCCAGATACTTGTCTGGATTTTGCAAGGCGTAGATGAGTCACTTGAGAAGGAGAACTGGAATGGCTGCCTGGGTTCATTTCCATTGTCCAATCCAAGGGCCTGTGGAGAAGGGGCTGCTGCAAGACTCTGTGTGTGGCGGGGGGAGGGGTGGGTACGTGGATGGCAATGGGAGGATCAATTAACTCCACCCAGGAGCCAAATGAAACACACAAATAAAAAACAAAACCTGAGTAGTGGTTTTTAGGTCATTCTGGAGTAGAAAGAGCATTCATTTATAGCAAAGGTTGGCGGGCACCTGTGTCAGCCCCTGCCTCCACTCCACCCCTAACAAGTATCAGGTGCCCACACGGGCCTGCTGCTCGCCTCCTGGGCTTTTCTAAGCCAGGTGAGACCTGTCCCAGATGTCCACGAATCCACTGGGGGAGTGGCACTATCAAGCAGAGTCATCTGATTTTCTGCCTGGGACCTGGACCATTGTGAGAGTAACCAACGTGGGGTTACGGGGGAGAATCTGGAGAGAAGAGAAGAGGTTAACAACCCTCCCACTTCCTGGCCACCCCCCTCCACCTTTTCTGGTAAGGAGCCCTGGAGCCCCGGCTCCTAGGCTGACAGACCAGCCCAGATCCAGTGGCCCGGAGGGGCCTGAGCTAAATCCGCAGGACCTGGGTAACACGAGGAAGGTAAAGAGTTCCTGTCCTCGCCCCTCCCCACCCCCACCTTTTCTGTGATCTTTTCAGCCTTTCGCTGGTGACTTGTTCTTCCAGGGCCCATTTCTCTACCCTACCTGGGTTTCTTCTAACCTGGAAATCTAATGATCAAATCACACTAAAAAGTCAGTAGCTCCTGTGGATTACATATCCCAGGAGCATATAGATTTTGAATTTTGAATTTTGAAAGAAATTCTGCGTGGAGATAATATTGAGGCAGAGACACTGCTAGTGGTCTGAAGATTTGAAAGGACCACTTTCTGTGTGCAGGCAGGGCCTCAGCTGGAGATAGATGGGTCTGGGCGAGGCAGGAGAGTGACAAGTTCTGAGGTGAAATGAAGGAAGCCCTCAGAGAATGCTCCTCCCACCTTGAATCTCATCCCCAGGGTCTCACTGTCCCATTCTTGGTGCTGGGTGGATCCAAATCCAGGAGATGGGGCAAGCATCCTGGGATGGCTGAGGGCACACTCTGGCAGATTCTGTGTGTGTCCTCAGATGCTCAGCCACAGACCTTTGAGGGAGTAAAGGGGGCAGACCCACCCACCTTGCCTCCAGGCTCTTTCCTTCCTGGTCCTGTTCTATGGTGGGGCTCCCTTGCCAGACTTCAGACTGAGAAGTCAGATGAAGTTTCAAGAAAAGGAAATTGGTGGGTGACAGAGATGGGTGGAGGGGCTGGGGTGGGGAAAGGCTGTTTACTTCCTCCTGTCTAGTCGGTTTGGTCCCTTTAGGGCTCCGGATATCTTTGGTGACTTGTCCACTCCAGTGTGGCATCATGTGGCAGCTGCTCCTCCCAACTGCTCTGCTACTTCTAGGTAAGTCAGGGTCTCCCTGGTTGAGGGAGAAGACTCAATATTTGATTTATCTTTTTTCTTGCAGTTTCAGCTGGCATGCGGACTGGTGAGTCAGCTTCATGGTCTTGGATTGACCCATGTCCTCACCCCACATTATCTTGGCTCCTCAGAAGATCTCCCAAAGGCTGTGGTGTTCCTGGAGCCTCAATGGTACAGGGTGCTCGAGAAGGACAGTGTGACTCTGAAGTGCCAGGGAGCCTACTCCCCTGAGGACAATTCCACACAGTGGTTTCACAATGAGAGCCTCATCTCAAGCCAGGCCTCGAGCTACTTCATTGACGCTGCCACAGTCGACGACAGTGGAGAGTACAGGTGCCAGACAAACCTCTCCACCCTCAGTGACCCGGTGCAGCTAGAAGTCCATATCGGTGAGTTGATGAAGGGGAAGAGGAAAATCACCCCTCCCGGGCCTGGGGTGTCTGTGTCTTTCAGGCTGGCTGTTGCTCCAGGCCCCTCGGTGGGTGTTCAAGGAGGAAGACCCTATTCACCTGAGGTGTCACAGCTGGAAGAACACTGCTCTGCATAAGGTCACATATTTACAGAATGGCAAAGGCAGGAAGTATTTTCATCATAATTCTGACTTCTACATTCCAAAAGCCACACTCAAAGACAGCGGCTCCTACTTCTGCAGGGGGCTTTTTGGGAGTAAAAATGTGTCTTCAGAGACTGTGAACATCACCATCACTCAAGGTGAGACATGTGCCACCCTGGAATGCCCAGGGATTTTTTTTCATCTCTCCACTTCTCCTAATAGGTTTGGCAGTGTCAACCATCTCATCATTCTTTCCACCTGGGTACCAAGTCTCTTTCTGCTTGGTGATGGTACTCCTTTTTGCAGTGGACACAGGACTATATTTCTCTGTGAAGACAAACATTCGAAGCTCAACAAGAGACTGGAAGGACCATAAATTTAAATGGAGAAAGGACCCTCAAGACAAATGACCCCCATCCCATGGGGGTAATAAGAGCAGTAGCAGCAGCATCTCTGAACATTTCTCTGGATTTGCAACCCCATCATCCTCAGGCCTCTCTACAAGCAGCAGGAAACATAGAACTCAGAGCCAGATCCCTTATCCAACTCTCGACTTTTCCTTGGTCTCCAGTGGAAGGGAAAAGCCCATGATCTTCAAGCAGGGAAGCCCCAGTGAGTAGCTGCATTCCTAGAAATTGAAGTTTCAGAGCTACACAAACACTTTTTCTGTCCCAACCGTTCCCTCACAGCAAAGCAACAATACAGGCTAGGGATGGTAATCCTTTAAACATACAAAAATTGCTCGTGTTATAAATTACCCAGTTTAGAGGGGAAAAAAAAACAATTATTCCTAAATAAATGGATAAGTAGAATTAATGGTTGAGGCAGGACCATACAGAGTGTGGGAACTGCTGGGGATCTAGGGAATTCAGTGGGACCAATGAAAGCATGGCTGAGAAATAGCAGGTAGTCCAGGATAGTCTAAGGGAGGTGTTCCCATCTGAGCCCAGAGATAAGGGTGTCTTCCTAGAACATTAGCCGTAGTGGAATTAACAGGAAATCATGAGGGTGACGTAGAATTGAGTCTTCCAGGGGACTCTATCAGAACTGGACCATCTCCAAGTATATAACGATGAGTCCTCTTAATGCTAGGAGTAGAAAATGGTCCTAGGAAGGGGACTGAGGATTGCGGTGGGGGGTGGGGTGGAAAAGAAAGTACAGAACAAACCCTGTGTCACTGTCCCAAGTTGCTAAGTGAACAGAACTATCTCAGCATCAGAATGAGAAAGCCTGAGAAGAAAGAACCAACCACAAGCACACAGGAAGGAAAGCGCAGGAGGTGAAAATGCTTTCTTGGCCAGGGTAGTAAGAATTAGAGGTTAATGCAGGGACTGTAAAACCACCTTTTCTGCTTCAATATCTAATTCCTGTGTAGCTTTGTTCATTGCATTTATTAAACAAATGTTGTATAACCAATACTAAATGTACTACTGAGCTTCGCTGAGTTAAGTTATGAAACTTTCAAATCCTTCATCATGTCAGTTCCAATGAGGTGGGGATGGAGAAGACAATTGTTGCTTATGAAAGAAAGCTTTAGCTGTCTCTGTTTTGTAAGCTTTAAGCGCAACATTTCTTGGTTCCAATAAAGCATTTTACAAGATCTTGCATGCTACTCTTAGATAGAAGATGGGAAAACCATGGTAATAAAATATGAATGATAAAATTCTTTCTTCTTCCCTTTGTCCAACATTGTAA